TAAAAACTTTGTTCCTTTGGAAAACACCTCCCTTCCCCCAGAAACACACACACCCACACGAGATGGGCACGGAGTAGTCTTGAAAGACATGACAAATCACCAGACCTGGGAAGAAGCTAAAGAGCCAGAGGGAAAAAGCCAGAAGTCGACTACCTGGGAGGAGGGATAGACAAGAAACCAAACTAAAGGAAACTAAGGTAGGTGCTGAAAACAAGTACCATTTTCAACATTAACTGATGCCTTGGCTTCATGCTATAATGCCATGTTGTGTTTCACTATAACCTCAGAGTGAATGAAAGAGGAAAATGGAGCTAGTTGAAATTTCTGCCTAAACTAGCCAGATTTTGAGACACTAAGTTATCTCAAATCAAGAAATCACCCTAATGAGAATTTCAATAACCTCAGGAATTTAAGGTGCATGCATCCCCCACCCCCCCCTTTTTTTTTTGAGACGTAGTCCCGCTCTGTTGCCCAGGCTGGAGTACAGTGGCGCGATATCGGCTCACCACAACCTCTGCCTCCCAGGTTCAAGGGATTCTCCCGCCTCAGCTTCCAGAGTAGCTGGGACTACAGACACCCACCACCATGCGTGGCTAATTTTTGTATTTTTAGTAGAGAGGGGGTTTCGCCATGTTGGCCAGGCTGGTTTCAAACTCCTGACTTCAGGTGATCCGCCTGCCACGGCCTCCCAATTTACTGGGATTACAGGGGTGGGCCACCGCGCCCGGCCTTTTTCTTAATTTTTAAAAATATTAAAGTTTTATCCCATTCCTGTTGAACCATATTCCTGATTTAAAAGTTGGAAACGTGGTGAACCTAGAAGTATTTGTTGCTGGGTTTGTCTTCAGGTTCTGTTGCTCGGTTTTCTAGTTCCCCACCTAGTCTGGGTTACTCTGCAGCTACTTTTGCATTACAATGGCCTTGGTGAGACTGGTAGACGGGATTAACTGAGAATTCACAAGGGTGGGTCAGTAGGGGGTGTGCCCGCCAGGAGGGGTGGGTCTAAGGTGATAGAGCCTTCATTATAAATCTAGAGACTCCAGGATTTTAACGTTCTGCTGGACTGAGCTGGTTGCCTCATGTTATTATGCAGGCAACTCACTTTATCCCAATTTCTTGATACTTTTCCTTCTGGAGGTCCTATTTCTCTAACATCTTCCAGAAAAGTCTTAAAGCTGCCTTAACCTTTTTTCCAGTCCACCTCTTAAATTTTTTCCTCCTCTTCCTCTATACTAACATGAGTGTGGATCCAGCTTGTCCCCAAAGCTTGCCTTGCTTTGAAGCATCCGACTGTAAAGAATCTTCACCTATGCCTGTGATTTGTGGGCCTGAAGAAAACTATCCATCCTTGCAAATGTCTTCTGCTGAGATGCCTCACACGGAGACTGGTAAGAAAGAAATTTATCCTTGAAAGGCCAAGGACAAAAGTGTCCTTTTATTTGTTCCCAACAGTCTCTCCTCTTCCTTCCTCCATGGATCTGCTTATTCAGGACAGCCCTGATTCTTCCACCAGTCCCAAAGGCAAACAACCCACTTCTGCAGAGAAGAGTGTCGCAAAAAAGGAAGACAAGGTCCCGGTCAAGAAACAGAAGACCAGAACTGTGTTCTCTTCCACCCAGCTGTGTGTACTCAATGATAGATTTCAGAGACAGAAATACCTCAGCCTCCAGCAGATGCAAGAACTCTCCAACATCCTGAACCTCAGCTACAAACAGGTAGGCTTGTTTTGTCCTTGGAATAAGGTGAATATTTTACAATTTCTATCATTTTTTCCTGCAGGTGAAGACCTGGTTCCAGAACCAGAGAATGAAATCTAAGAGGTGGCAGAAAAACAACTGGCCGAAGAATAGCAATGGTGTGACGCAGGTAACAGGAAACTTCATTCTGTTCTTTCCTTTACCCTTTCTGTTAATCCCTCCTTCTCTTTCAGAAGGCCTCAGCACCTACCTACCCCAGCCTTTACTCTTCCTACCACCAGGGATGCCTGGTGAACCCGACTGGGAACCTTCCAATGTGGAGCAACCAGACCTGGAACAATTCAACCTGGAGCAACCAGACCCAGAACATCCAGTCCTGGAGCAACCACTCCTGGAACACTCAGACCTGGTGCACCCAATCCTGGAACAATCAGGCCTGGAACAGTCCCTTCTATAACTGTGGAGAGGAATCTCTGCAGTCCTGCATGCAGTTCCAGCCAAATTCTCCTGCCAGTGACTTGGAGGCTGCCTTGGAAGCTGCTGGGGAAGGCCTTAATGTAATACAGCAGACCACTAGGTATTTTAGTACTCCACAAACCATGGATTTATTCCTAAACTACTCCATGAACATGCAACCTGAAGACGTGTGAAGATGAGTGAAACTGATATTACTCAATTTCAGTCTGGACACTGGCTGAATCCTTCCTCTCCCCTCCTCCCATCCCTCATAGGATTTTTCTTGTTTGGAAACCACGTGTTCTGGTTTCCATGATGCCCATCCAGTCAATCTCATGGAGGGTGGAGTATGGTTGGAGCCTAATCAGCGAGGTTTCTTTTTTTTTTTTTTTCCTATTGGATCTTCCTGGAGAAAATACTTTTTTTTTTTTTTTTTTTGAAACGGAGTCTTGCTCTGTCGCCCAGGCTGGAGTGCAGTGGCGCGGTCTTGGCTCACTGCAAGCTCCGTCTCCCGGGTTCACGCCATTCTCCTGCCTCAGCCTCCCGAGCAGCTGGGACTACAGGCGCCCGCCACCTCGCCCGGCTAATATTTTGTATTTTTAGTAGAGACGGGGTTTCACTGTGTTAGCCAGGATGGTCTCGATCTCCTGACCTTGTGATCCACCCGCCTCGGCCTCCCTAACAGCTGGGATTTACAGGCGTGAGCCACCGCGCCCTGCCTAGAAAAGACATTTTAATAACCTTGGCTGCCGTCTCTGGCTATAGATAAGTAGATCTAATACTAGTTTGGATATCTTTAGGGTTTAGAATCTAACCTCAAGAATAAGAAATACAAGTACAAATTGGTGATGAAGATGTATTCGTATTGTTTGGGATTGGGAGGCTTTGCTTATTTTTTAAAAACTATTGAGGTAAAGGGTTAAGCTGTAACATACTTAATTGATTTCTTACCGTTTTTGGCTCTGTTTTGCTATATCCCCTAATTTGTTGGTTGTGCTAATCTTTGTAGAAAGAGGTCTCGTATTTGCTGCATCGTAATGACATGAGTACTGCTTTAGTTGGTTTAAGTTCAAATGAATGAAACAACTATTTTTCCTTTAGTTGATTTTACCCTGATTTCACCGAGTGTTTCAATGAGTAAATATACAGCTTAAACATAAATCTTTGTTAAATTTTTGGTTGGGGTGGAGAAGGAAATTAGCTGAGGACACTGCTATCTTAGAAATGCATAGAAATAGCTGAGCGTGGTGGCCTATGCCTGTAGTCCCAGCTATTTGGGAGGCTGAGGCAGGAGAATCGCTTGAACCTGGTAGGTGGAGGTTGTAGTGAGCCAATATCACACCACTGCACTCCAGCTTGGGCGACAAGAGCAAAACTCCCATCTCAAAAATAAATAAATAAATAAGTAAATAAATGAATAATAAATAAATATGCCAGTTTTAGAATGAATGAATAATAAATATGCCAGTTTTAGAAAAAAGGGCACTTACGTGCATTGTACATGTGCATCTACAAATGTAATGGGTTATTTCCGTGTATGAATCTGTAATTGATGCTAACATTTAAAGTTTCATCAGAGGCCTATATGTAAGTAAATTCTAAGGCTAGTTGAAACAGATTTATGTTCTCACCTTAAGAGCAGCTACGCAGGCATCTGTGAATTATACTAATAATCCTTTACTGTCCTTTTCCCATCTTGTGCCTGCCCTAAATGTATCTGATCTGAGAGCACGTCCCTTCACTCTGAAGCAGCATGATGCAGGTTATCAGAGTGGTTTTTTCCAGTCTTTTCTCTCATTATTTCCCCAATTGTCCAATGTTACTAAGACTATCCAGTCTAATTCCAAGTGTTTTTTTTTTGTTTTATTTTGTTTTTTTTTAAGACTGGAGTCTTACTCTGTTGCCCAGGCTGGAGTGTAGTGGAGCGATCTCGGCTCACCGCAACCTCCGCCTCCCGAGTTCAAGTGATTCTCCTGCCTCAGCCTCCCAAGTAGCTGGGACTACAGGGGTGAGCCACCATGCCCAGCTAATTGTATTTTTAGTAGAGACAGGGTTTCACTATGTTGGCCAGGCTGGTCTTGAACTCCTGACCTCATGATCCACCAGCCTTGGCCTCCCAAAGTGTTGGGATTACAGGCGTGAGCCACTGCGCCTGGCCTATCGTTTGTTTTTTTAGACAGTCTCTCTCTATTGCCCAGGCTGGAGTGCAGTGGCACAATCTTGGCTCACTGCAACCTCCGCCTCCTGGGTTCGAGCAATTCTCCTGCGTCAGCCTCCTAAGTAGCTGGGATTACAGGCACCCAACATTACACCCGGCTAATTTTTGGTATTTTTAGTAGAGATGGGGTTTCACCATGTTGGCCAGCCTGGTCTCGAACTCCTGACCTCAGGTGATCCACCTGACTCGGCCTCCCAAAGTGGTGGGATTATAGGTGTGAGCCACCGTGTCTGGGCAATTTTTTTTTTTTTTTTTGAGATGGAACTTCACTTTTGTTACTCAGGCTGGAGCACAATGATGCAATCTCTACTCACTGCAACCTGCACCTCCCAGGTTCAAGTGATTCTCTTGCCTCAGCCTTTCGAGTGGCTGGTATTACAGGGATTTGCCACTATGCCCAGCTAATTCTTTGTATTTAGTAGAGATGGGGTTTCACCGTATTGACCAGGCTGGTCTCGAACTCCTGACCTCAGGTAATCCACCCTCCTCGGTCTCCCAAAGTGCTAGGATTACAGGCATGAGCCACAGTGCCCAGCCTTCTTTTTTATTTTTTTAAGACGGGCTTATTCTGCTGCTCAGACTGGGGCTTAGTGGCACCATTTCACCTCACTGTAGCCTCGACTTCCCGGATTCAAGCAATCCTCCTGCCTGAGTCTCTCAAATAGCCCAGACTATAGGTGCACACCACCATGCCAGCTAACTTTTGTGTTTTTAGGAGAGACGGGGTTTCCCCATGTTGGCCTGGCTAGTCTCAAACTCCTGAGCTCAAGCAGTCTACCAGCCTTGGCCTCCCGAAGTGCTGAGATTACAGGCATGAGTCACCAGCCTAGCCCTGTATTATGTTTTCTGAACTTTTTTTTTTTTAATCACCCAGTATTAATCTTCAACCTCTTGGCAGGTAAGAATTTAGAGATCTATTTGGAATAATCTTTAAAGTAACAATAATAACTACAGTCAAAAGCAGTAAGATTAGTGGGCCAGGTGCCGTGGCTCACACCTGTAATCCCAGCACTTCGGGAGACCAAGGCAGGTGGATCACCTGAGGTCAGGAGTTCAAGTTTAGCATGGCCAATATGGCGAAACCCTGTCTCTACTAAAAATACAGAAATTTGCCAGAGGTCTTGGTTTGCGCCTGTAATCTCAGCTACTTGGAAGGCGGAGGCAGGATAATCACTTGAACCCGGGAGGTTGCAGTGACCCCAGATAATGCCACCCCACTCCAGCCTGGGCGACAGAGCGTCACTGTCTCAAAAATAAACAAAAATAATAGGAGATTAGGCAAAAAGGATAGTACAAGGCTCTCTGTTTAACATTTCTTCCTTTCTCTAGAAAATTTTCCTTTCTTTTCCCAAAAGGAGGTGTGTGTTACTTCCAATGCTATATTTTAGTAGCTTTACCATATTTTAGTTTTTAAAATTCATTATTTTGATTTCTCAGCTTTCATTTTCATTTCAGTTTGTACCTGAAGGAGAGAAGCATGGATTGAATTTGCCTGGGTTTTCCGAATTTCATAATATAAATTTAAAACTCAGAAGTGGGAGGAATACAGGCCTTGATTAGTGAATTTCAAGCTCAGTTCTCGGGGTGAAGGACAAGGTTAATTCTACTCTGAGTAATTCTACCGTTCAGAAAACCTGGTGTGTCTACAGGAAAAAATACAGGCTGTGACTACAAACCTAAAAGTAAAGGCAAACAACTGCCAGACAGAGGCAGGAAAGTGGGGGAGAGCCCTTGGTAAATATTGCATGCCTCCTGGGGCCCCCATGGGCTTTGACTCAAGGGGGAGATGAAGGGAATTTGTTAAAGAAAGAAGTCACTGGGACAGACAAAAGCTTCCGGCACAGGAAGTTAGTTCGACTAAGGATACCGAAATGTAGGAATTTGAATGGGTTCCTGGGTGTGAGGTTGAAGTGAAACTTGATTGAAAAGAAGCTGCTGGTGGTGAGTCTCTCCTTAAGCTATTCCTGGCTTCTGGGTAGTTGGTGTAAACTCTGTGGTCCTTGAATAAAGTGTGCTTGAGAATTTTAGAAGGTTAAGCATCTGAGAAATTACTTCAATG